TGGAAAATATACCTAGGTGTCAAGCCCTGGACATTTGATTCCTTGCAAGAATAAATTGAATATATTTCAGTCTTGGTCCACAGAGTAGCAATGGAATTTAAATGCAATTAAAAATAATAAAACAAAAATGTGAACAGCAGCACGTGAAGACATTTCCAGAGCCCCACAAATTATGATCCTGTCTGCGTGGCACCAACACAGTGATAAGTTCTGTCAATGCCTGATTGATCTTTAACTATGGGTCTGGCTTCTCATCTTTTACTTGATGAACAGTGGCTCATGGTTCCTCCAACGTCTTCTCATTTCATTAAAGCAGCAATAGGGGGAGGATGTGGCAAAAGGCTGAAAAGGAACTTTAGGGGAGAAGTCATTGTTGCTTGGGGCTGTACCCTTTCTTCTCAGCATTCTGCAGAGCTGTAGGGAGCTGAGCATGGATGGCACCCCCATCTCGGAGATCAACTCTTCAGGGTTAAATAAAATTCTAACAGACTAGTTGGCGGAATGATTGCATAATTTCAAAATACCAGATGTTTACAACAAATATTAACATATATCACTGCCTAAGAATTTACTATGAGTAAGATATTTAACTTCACTTAAGATCTTGCCTTTCCCTGTGTTCTTTTTAAGAAGGGGAGAGGAAAAGGCAATTTTAGAACAGGGGCCACATCTGCTGGAAGGCAGGCCTGAATATAGAGAGCTACAGAGACTTGCATGGAGCTTTTTGGCTCATAGATAAGGGGTTAGAATATAAATTCAGAGAAAGGAAGGCAGGAACGTCTATATAGCCCAATTTTATCTACCCCATCCAGATAAAGGCTAGTCCAGGTTTGAACATCTGCTAACATGGTTCTGTGAATTTTTCACTCTTCATCTTCTTCAGGTGACATATATTTTCAGTCAAAGATATTATAAGATGGTAGTCGATTGAAACAATAAGAAAAAGAGTAATGGGTGAATTTACCGAGATAGGATAGGTTGAAAAAGAACATTTAATTTGTTGCAATTTAGATTTAATTTTTATAATAAAGAAAATAGATTCCATGGAATCAATGAATTGATTTGCTTTACTAAAGAGAGATCTTGACTGATTGAAATTTAACTGTTAAATTAGAGTTTTTTTGTTATGTAAAATGAACTGTGTGAGGAATCTAAACACTTATTTTTTTGTTCTTTCTTTGTCGTTGATAGAAGAATATTTCAGTCCTGATATTTGCTGTAACTAATAATTACTGGATAAACAGAGAAGACACATGGAGGATATTTTACCTGGGTCCAACAAAAGTAATTTTGTTTTATTTATTTGTTTGACAAATGCATTCATATGCATGTTTATTTTCTTTGGCAGCCATAGCAACAGCAGCAAGTTGAAAAGAGCAAAAAAAAAAAAAAGAGAGAGACCGAAGTACAATTACAATCCCATCCCACAAAAAGGTCAAGGGCTACCTGAAAGACCGGTGGCCCCAGGATCCTCAAAGCATCCAAACCATCCCTATACTCTCAGGTATGTTACAGATTGTCTCCAATTTTATTTGTCAGCTTCTGTTTTTTTCTGACTCCCTTCACAGATTAATAATCCTTGAATATTTTAATGGGAACAGATAACCAGACTTGGGTGAGTGAATTTATTCTCCTCGGCCTGTCCAGTGACTGGGACACTCGGGTCTCCCTGTTTGTCCTGTTCTTGGTCATGTATGTGGTGACCGTGCTGGGGAACTGTCTCATTGTCCTTCTGATCAGACTGGACAGCCGACTCCACACTCCCATGTATTTCTTTCTCACCAACCTCTCCCTTGTCGATGTCTCCTATGCCACAAGTGTAGTCCCTCAGCTGCTGGCACATTTTCTTGCAGAACATAAAGCCATCCCATTCCAGAGCTGTGCAGCCCAGTTATTTTTCTCCCTGGCCTTGGGTGGGATTGAGTTTGTTCTCCTGGCGGTGATGGCCTATGACCGCTATGTGGCTGTGTGTGATGCCCTGCGATACTCGGCCATCATGCATGGAGGGCTGTGTGCTAGGTTGGCCATCACATCCTGGGTCAGTGGCTTCATCAGCTCTCCTGTGCAGACTGCTATCACCTTTCAGCTGCCCATGTGCAGAAACAAGTTTATTGATCACATATCCTGTGAACTCCTAGCTGTGGTCAGGCTGGCTTGTGTGGACACCTCCTCCAATGAGGTCACCATCATGGTGTCTAGCATTGTTCTTCTGATGACACCCTTCTGCCTGGTTCTTTTGTCCTACATCCAGATCATCTCCACCATCCTAAAGATCCAGTCCAGAGAAGGAAGAAAGAAAGCTTTCCACACGTGTGCCTCTCACCTCACAGTGGTTGCCCTGTGCTATGGTGTGGCCATTTTCACTTACATCCAGCCCCACTCCAGTCCCTCTGTCCTTCAGGAGAAGTTGTTCTCTGTCTTTTATGCCATTTTAACACCAATGCTGAACCCCATGATTTACAGCCTAAGGAATAAAGAGGTGAAGGGGGCCTGGCAGAAACTATTATGGAAATTCTCTGGGTTAACATCAAAGCTGGCAACTTGACTCATGAGTATGACTTAGAGAAAACAGCTTTGCCTCAGTGTTCTCCACCCAGCTGAGATCTGACAGGTGTAAACTACATTGCCCTGGCAACCAGGAAGGAGATGACGTAGCATGTACTGTGGATGTTATGGAGGAGGGGGAGTGGTTCAATTGGATGGGGTGTGGGACGTGGGGTTATATTTATGAACAGTGGAGTTAGATACTGCTGTTATAAAACCTCCCACACTTCTTCCACCTCCACTCTTACAGCCTGACAATCGTTGAAAAAAAATTACTACTTACTGTTTTGATTTGTCATATCGTTTGTAATGATAGACCTACTCATGGATCTTACCTTGGACCACTGGTACTTACACATCCACATTTTATAAAAGGTTATGGGGCTTCCATTGAAAACAAAATGCATTTTTACATTTGAAGACTCACTTTAAATAATTTGTAGTGTATGTCATCACATGCAGTAATTGTGTGAGTCAACATTCTGAGAAAAGTGTTATTGTCAAGGCTGACTAAAATGTTTTTGTGCAGGACCTACAAAAGGTGAACATAATGTCTTCTCCTGAGTGCTGGAGCTAATTCAGTGAAAAAATATCAACTCAAGGTCTTGTTTCACCTCGATAGGGTGACAGTCAATGGTTGTTTGTACTGAAGACAATTATTGACCAAGAAAAGTTAAGCTTCAGGTGCTTCTTGACAGTATTCAAACAGTTTGAGAAGGATTTTACTGCATATATAGGTATATCGTTGAAAATATTAAAAATGATCAATCTCTGAAAAATCTGTAAGCTCTTTCTCAGAATCTTCAGAAACACACAAAAAAGCACACAAATTATGAGATACTGTGAAAAATGTCAAAGACATAGTTAATTTAAGGAAAAACTCTTCAGCCAAAGTCAATGAAGGGTAAGATAATTTAATATGAAGTTTGGAACGTCAAGGAAGGTCAGTCAACTATGCAAATGTTACCCTCAAGTCTTCACATTGAGAACTTCTCTTGCCACCTCCGTCTTCGTCACCTTCACACACACAACAGAGCCATAGGTGAATTTTTGTAAATCTTGTAACCTGGGCTTGTCTGAGAATGGACTTCCCTTTGAAAAGGAGCATAACTGATGTAAAAGGAGAAGACATAATTGAAAAAGTGGAAAGAAAAGAAAGAATATGATCATAGCTGCTCTTCCTACTCCCTTGAAGGAGTCAGTCTTTTCTTCCTTTTGTGTCTTCTTTAAGTCAGTTGATTTGCAGTTCTTACATTTGTCAACACATCATCATAGAATCTAAGAGTTTTTACAGTGTTGAAGGCATATAACTCAAAGCCCATTTGACATCTGAATTTTATATTAATAGTAATGCAATCTTAAATTTTGCAAGATAGGCAGGCATCCTAAAAGATGACAATGCTGGCAAATTAAATTTTTATTTTAAGTATTATCAGTGGAGTATCTATTCTGTGTCAGTGTCAATAAATGGTTGTTGCACACAATAGTCAATATGATACCATCATAACAAGGATAATCTCACATAGTAGGGAGGACAGATGATGAAACAATGATAATGCATTGTGGTAAGTGTTACAGTGAAGGGGAGCCCACTGGAAATGATTGCAGAAGGCTTCCTATAAAAGGACCCTTGGATTGAGACCAGAAATGTAAGAACAAGTTATCCAGAAGACAAGAAACCCAAAAAAGAAACAACCTGTACAAAGTTGTAGAGATGTGAGCAAGCATGAAAGTCCAAAAAATGTTGGAAGTTCAATTTCAGGGCAGAGAAGAGTGAGAGAGTAGTGAGGACGAAGCAGACGGGTTAGACACGGTCAGATCCTGGAAGGCGTCGAATGTCTAAGTATCTTTTAACTTTATTCTAATAGAAAACAATAGTCCGTCAAAAATTTTTAGAAGGAGTATAGATTGAAAACAATTACATTTTAAAAGTATCACTCTGGCAAATGAGATAGTGGAAGAAAAGATTAGAGGCAAGATGACCAGCCTGTCTGCTGGGTCTGCTTCAGTAATACTCTTGAGACATTCGAGACATCTGAATTAAGTTAGATGCAATTGGAAGGAGACAAGTAAAGTGGTGTCATTTAAAAGTGATGTCAGCTAAAACACTTCATCTCCCAGATTGGAAATGCCATCTGAATATCATTCCTCTTCTAAAATGTGAGGATGCTGTCTGAACATTCTGTAAATTGTGTAGTAAACTGGAAAATTCACCATCGTGAACATGCTCTATATGAAATGGTATGGGAAAGAGATAAGAAGAAAGTAATCAAAAATACAAACATACACATAATACATCAAGGAGGAAAATACGTGAAGATGCTATATCTTCATTTCTGCCAGCGGTCGTGTGGTCACGGTGTTCGTGACATTTCTCCATCAACCATCACACAATCCTTTGCCTTCAAACAACTCCTAAGCATGTTGGGGTTCTTCCTGGAAGGGTTATCCAAGTCTTGATATCTCAGGAAGCAGAAATGCTGAGAGTGGGCATTAGGTATGTAGAAATAGACTACTATAGTCTCATATTCTGTATTAGTCAGGTTTCTTTAGAGAGACAAGACTAATAGGATAGATGAATATATGAAAAGGAGTTTATTAAGGAGTATTGACTCACACGATCAAAAGGTAAAGTACCACAATAGGCCTTCTGTAAGCTGAGGAGCACAGAAGCCAGTTGGAGTTCCAAAACCTCAAAAGTAGGGAAGCCAACAGTGCAGCCCTCAGTCTGTGGCCAAAGGCCCGAGAGCCCCTGGTCAACCACTGGTGTAGGTCCAAGAGTCCGAAAGCTGAAGAAATTGGAGTGGAGTCTGATGTTTAAGGTCAGGAAGCATCCAGCACAGGAGAAAGATAGAGGCCAGAAGACTCAGGCAATCTAGTCCTTCCATGTTCCTCTGCCTGCTTTTATCCTAGCCATGCTGGCAGCTGATTAGATGGTGCCTACCCAGATTGAGGATGGGCCTGCCTCTCCTAGTCCACTGACTCAGATGTTAATCTCCTTTGGCATCACCTCCATAGACACACCCAGGAACAATACTTTGTAACCTTCAATCCAATCAAGTTGATGGTCAATATTAACCATCATATATTCCATCTATTAAATTTCAATTTTTATCTTTTTTATTTGATAGAGTTTTTAATTTCAAGGCTGCACTTTCTCGGTAACTTTAATCTTCATAAATTAAATTAGTTGGATCACCTTAAGACTACACACACTTCTAATTCATAGCTGCTTGTGAAGGACATTCCCAATAGAAGGCATGAACATTGTCTTGATACAGGAATACAAAATAAGATGCTATTCTAAACTTTATTGTTTATTTAGCCATTAAATAGAAAAAATTTAAAAAGACACTGAAAAGTATTTGAAAATAAAATATTTTTCATTAGTTAATAACCATAAAAACACCACTGAAGGTTTTCCTTAAAAATCTAATACATATAAAAATTACAGTTTGTTCAAATAAGA